TTTTATTGGGGAGTGACTCTGGGCAGGGGCCCCTTGGGCTTTGTCATCTGTGCTCTCCCCACCCCCACCACTGCCCTGACCTTGATACTGGGGGCTTAGGGAGCAATTAGACCCCTGGTGTTGGTTCAGGGAGTTGGGTGGTCCAGGGGCTAGGGCTGCCTGGTCCAGCCACCTTTTGCAAGGATGGGTAAAGCTGAGCCTCCCCAAAGATCTTGATCCCCCACAAGGCCCCCAAACCCTGATAGCAAACTCACACAGCAGAGCCTGTCTATGCTGGCACCGGGCCCTTCTGTTCCTGCTGTTGTGGGCAGTCAGGCCTGCCTGAGGAGTCGAGAGTGATCAGAAATAACGTGTCCCCTTGGGTCTTTGGGTGCTGGCTTGGCAGAGGCCCCTTTGATGCTTTCTCTGGGCAGGGATGGGCCATGGCCTTTTGTCACCTCTGTGTCTGGCCAGGGGTGGGGACAAGGACCATAAAGTCTCAGGTGTGAGTGGGCCCTCTGCCCAGGAGAAGGGCTGGAAACTGGGGACCCCAGGGAAAGCCCTGGACATTTGGCAAGGACCATGTTGAGGCAGGGGATGGGGAAGGTTGGCTGGAAGAGAGAGGGGCTTCTCGGGGGTGGGAGTGGAGGGTCCTTCACTTGGTCTGGCCTGTTGCCAGCTGCCCCTTCCACGGTTCTGAACTTCTTCCGTGGTCACCCGCTTCCTGGTGCTTCTTGGCCCCCACCTCTTGTCACCAGTGGTGTGCTCACACCTCTAGCCTCCCTCCCTCCCTCCTGCGCTGCCCCACCCAAAGTGCCTCTGACTTCCGCTGACAGAGAGGGACCCCGGCTCAGGGCAGTGACTACTCCAGGACTTATAAGGAAGAAGGGTGGACAGGCTGCCCTTCGTTTAACTCCCCGTGGTCACCACGCGCTACCTGCTCAATGCCATCACCTCACCTCTACCCTGGGACAGGCACTGCTCTTCTTCAAGGCAAAGTTCTCTGGGGTCCTTTTTATAGCTGATCCCTTCCTGGGAGGCCTTCATTTCTTGGTCCCTCCTGATGAGAGAAGATGGGCAGCCAGGGGCCCGTTCCCCGGGAGATGCTGGTGATCTGGATTCTGACGCTGGCTCTCCGGCTCTGCGCGTCCGTTACTACAGTGACACCAGGTGAGTGCTCCTGGGCTGATGCTCCAGGTCCATAGCACTTTCTCTGGTTTCTCTCAAATCACAGGCTCAACAGTAAACACCAGTATTGGAGGTAATACAACTTCTGCATCCACACCCAGTTCAAGCGACCCTTTTACCACCTTTAGTGACTATGGGGTGTCAGTCACATTTATCACGGGCTCAACTGCAACAAAACACTTCCTTGACAGCTCCACAAACTCAGGCCACAGTGAGGAATCAACAGTATCCCACAGCGGCCCAGGTGCAACTGGAACAACACTCTTCCCTTCCCACTCTGCAACCTCAGTTTTTGTTGGAGAACCTAAAACCTCACCCATCACTTCAGCCTCAATGGAAACAACAGCGTTACCTGGCAGTACCACAACAGCAGGCCTGAGTGAGAAATCTACCACCTTCTACAGTAGCCCCAGATCACCAGACAGAACACTCTCACCTGCCCGCACGACAAGCTCAGGCGTCAGTGAAAAATCAACCACCTCCCACAGCCGACCAGGCCCAACGCACACAATAGCGTTCCCTGACAGTACCACCATGCCAGGCGTCAGTCAGGAATCTACAGCTTCCCACAGCATCCCCGGCTCCACAGACACAACACTGTCCCCTGGCACTACCACACCATCATCCCTTGGTCCAGAATCTACTACCTTCCACAGCAGCCCAGGCTACACTAAAACAACACGCTTACCTGACAACACCACAACCTCAGGCCTCCTTGAAGCATCTACGCCCGTCCACAGCAGCACTGGATCGCCACACACAACACTGTCCCCTTCCAGCTCTACAACCCATGAGGGAGAACCTACCACCTTCCAGAGCTGGCCAAGCTCAAAGGACACTTCGCCTGCACCTTCTGGTACCACATCAGCCTTTGTTAAACTATCTACAACTTATCACAGCAGCCCGAGCTCAACTCCAACAACCCACTTTTCTGCCAGCTCCACAACCTTGGGCCATAGTGAGGAATCGACACCAGTCCACAGCAGCCCAGTTGCAACTGCAACAACACCCCCACCTGCCCGCTCCGCGACCTCAGGCCATGTTGAAGAATCTACAGCCTACCACAGGAGCCCGGGCTCAACTCAAACAATGCACTTCCCTGAAAGCTCCACAACTTCAGGCCATAGTGAAGAATCAGCAACTTTCCACGGCAGCACAACACACACAAAATCTTCAACTCCTAGCACCACAGCTGCCCTAGCACATACAAGCTACCACAGCAGCCTGGGCTCAACTGAAACAACACACTTCCGTGATAGCTCCACAATCTCAGGCCGTAGTGAGGAATCAAAAGCATCCCACAGCAGCCCAGATGCAATGGCAACAACAGTCTTACCTGCCGGCTCTACACCCTCAGTTCTTGTTGGAGACTCGACGCCCTCACCCATCAGTTCAGGCTCAATGGAAACCACAGCGTTACCCGGCAGTACCACAAAACCAGGCCTCAGTGAGAAATCTACCACTTTCTACAGTAGCCCCAGATCACCAGACACAACACACTTACCTGCCAGCATGACAAGCTCAGGCGTCAGTGAAGAATCCACCACCTCCCACAGCCGACCAGGCTCAACACACACAACAGCATTCCCTGGCAGTACCACCATGCCAGGCCTCAGTCAGGAATCTACAGCTTCCCACAGCAGCCCAGGCCCCACAGACACAACATTGTCCCCTGGCAGTACCACAGCATCATCCCTTGGTCCAGAATATACTACCTTCCACAGCCGCCCAGGCTCCACTGAAACAACACTCTTACCTGACAACACCACAGCCTCAGGACTCCTTGAAGCATCTATGCCCGTCCACAGCAGCACCAGATCGCCACACACAACACTGTCCCCTGCCGGCTCTACAACCCGTCAGGGAGAATCTACCACATTCCATAGCTGGCCAAGCTCAAAGGACACTAGGCCTGCACCTCCTACTACCACATCAGCCTTTGTTGAGCCATCTACAACCTCCCACGGCAGCCCGAGCTCAATTCCAACAACCCACATTTCTGCCCGCTCCACAACCTCAGGCCTCGTTGAAGAATCTACGACCTACCACAGCAGCCCGGGCTCAACTCAAACAATGCACTTCCCTGAAAGCGACACAACTTCAGGCCGTGGTGAAGAATCAACAACTTCCCACAGCAGCACAACACACACAATATCTTCAGCTCCTAGCACCACATCTGCCCTTGTTGAAGAACCTACCAGCTACCACAGCAGCCCGGGCTCAACTGCAACAACACACTTCCCTGACAGCTCCACAACCTCAGGCCGTAGTGAGGAATCAACAGCATCGCACAGCAGCCAAGACGCAACGGGAACAATAGTCCTACCTGCCCGCTCCACAACCTCAGTTCTTCTTGGAGAATCTACGACCTCACCCATCAGTTCAGGCTCAATGGAAACGACAGCGTTACCCGGCAGTACCACAACGCCAGGCCTCAGTGAGAGATCTACCACTTTCCATAGTAGCCCCAGATCACCAGCCACAACACTCTCACCTGCCAGCACGACAAGCTCAGGCGTCAGTGAAGAATCCACCACCTCCCGCAGCCGACCAGGCTCAACGCACACAACAGCATTCCCTGACAGCACCACCACGCCAGGCCTCAGTCGGCATTCTACAACTTCCCACAGCAGCCCAGGCTCAACGGATACAACACTGTTACCTGCCAGCACCACCACCTCAGGCCCCAGTCAGGAATCAACAACTTCCCACAGCAGCTCAGGTTCAACTGACACAGCACTGTCCCCTGGCAGTACCACAGCCTTATCCTTTGGTCAAGAATCTACAACCTTCCACAGCAACCCAGGCTCCACTCACACAACACTCTTCCCTGACAGCACCACAAGCTCAGGCATCGTTGAAGCATCTACACGCGTCCACAGCAGCACTGGCTCACCACGCACAACACTGTCCCCTGCCAGCTCCACAAGCCCTGGACTTCAGGGAGAATCTACTGCCTTCCAGACCCACCCAGCCTCAACTCACACAACGCCTTCACCTCCTAGCACCGCAACAGCCCCTGTTGAAGAATCTACAACCTACCACCGCAGCCCAGGCTCGACTCCAACAACACACTTCCCTGCCAGCTCCACAACTTCGGGCCACAGTGAGAAATCAACAATATTCCACAGCAGCCCAGATGCAAGTGGAACAACACCCTCATCTGCCCACTCCACAACCTCAGGTCGTGGAGAATCTACAACCTCACGCATCAGTCCAGGCTCAACTGAAATAACAACGTTACCTGGCAGTACCACAACACCAGGCCTCAGTGAGGCATCTACCACCTTCTACAGCAGCCCCAGATCACCAACCACAACACTCTCACCTGCCAGCATGACAAGCCTGGGCGTCGGTGAAGAATCCACCACCTCCCGTAGCCAACCAGGTTCTACTCACTCAACAGTGTCACCTGCCAGCACCACCACGCCAGGCCTCAGTGAGGAATCTACCACCGTCTACAGCAGCAGCCGAGGCTCAACTGAAACCACAGTGTTCCCTCACAGCACCACAACCTCAGTTCATGGTGAAGAGCCTACAACCTTCCACAGCCGGCCAGCCTCAACTCACACAACACTGTTCACTGAGGACAGCACCACCTCGGGCCTCACTGAAGAATCTACAGCCTTCCCCGGCAGCCCAGCCTCCACCCAAACAGGGTTACCTGCCACACTCACAACCGCAGACCTCGGTGAGGAATCAACTACCTTTCCCAGCAGCTCAGGCTCAACTGGAACAAAACTCTCACCTGCCCGCTCCACCACCTCTGGCCTCGTTGGAGAATCCACACCCTCACGCCTCAGTCCAAGCTCAACCGAAACAACAACTTTACCTGGCAGTCCCACAACACCAAGCCTCAGTGAGAAATCAACCACCTTCTACACTAGCCCCAGATCACCAGATGCAACACTCTCACCTGCAACCACAACAAGCTCAGGCGTCAGCGAAGAATCCAGCACATCCCACAGTCAACCAGGCTCAACGCACACAACAGCATTCCCTGACAGCACCACCACCTCAGACCTCAGTCAGGAACCTACAACTTCCCACAGCAGCCAAGGCTCAACAGAGGCAACACTGTCCCCTGGCAGTACCACAGCCTCATCCCTTGGTCAACAATCTACAACCTTCCACAGCAGCCCAGGCGACACTGAAACCACACTCTTACCTGACGACACCATAACCTCAGGCCTCGTGGAGGCATCTACACCCACCCACAGCAGCACTGGCTCGCTACACACAACACTGACCCCTGCCAGCTCCACAAGCGCTGGCCTTCAGGAAGAATCTACCACTTTCCAGAGCTGGCCAAGCTCAAGTGACACAACACCTTCACCTCCCGGCACCACAGCAGCCCCTGTTGAAGTATCCACAACCTACCACAGCCGCCCGAGCTCAACTCCAACAACACACTTTTCTGCCAGTTCCACAACCTTGGGCCGTAGTGAGGAATCAACAACAGTCCACAGCAGCCCAGGTGCAACTGGAACAGCACTCTTCCCTACCCGCTCTGCAACCTCAGTTCTTGTTGGAGAACCTACAACGTCACCCATCAGTTCAGGCTCAACGGAAACAACAGCGTTACCTGGCAGTACCACAACAGCAGGCCTGAGTGAGAAATCTACCACCTTCTACAGTAGCCCCAGATCACCGGACACAACACTCTCACCTGCCAGCACGACAAGCTCAGGCGTCAGTGAAGAATCCACCACCTCCCACAGCCGACCAGGCTCAACGCACACAACAGCATTCCCTGGCAGTACCACCATGCCAGGCGTCAGTCAGGAATCTACAGCTTCCCACAGCAGCCCAGGCTCCACAGACACAACATTGTCCCCTGGCAGTACCACAGCATCATCCCTTGGTCCAGAATCTACTACTTTCCACAGCAGCCCAGGCTCCACTGAAACAACACTCTTACCTGACAACACCACAGCCTCAGGCCTCCTTGAAGCATCTACGCCCGTCCACAGCAGCACTGGATCGCCACACACAACACTGTCCCCTGCCGGCTCTACAACACGTCAGGGAGAATCTACCACCTTCCAGAGCTGGCCAAGCTCAAAGGACACTATGCCTGCACCTCCTACTACCACATCAGCCTTTGTTGAGCTATCTACAACCTCCCACGGCAGCCCGAGCTCAACTCCAACAACCCACTTTTCTGCCAGCTCCACAACCTTGGGCCGTAGTGAGGAATCGACAACAGTCCACAGCAGCCCAGTTGCAACTGCAACAACACCCTCGCCTGCCCGCTCCACAACCTCAGGCCTCGTTGAAGAATCTACGGCGTACCACAGCAGCCCGGGCTCAACTCAAACAATGCACTTCCCTGAAAGCTCCACAGCTTCAGGTCGTAGTGAAGAATCAAGAACTTCCCACAGCAGCACAACACACACAATATCTTCACCTCCTAGCACCACATCTGCCCTTGTTGAAGAACCTACCAGCTACCACAGCAGCCCGGGCTCAACTGCAACAACACACTTCCCTGACAGCTCCACAACCTCAGGCCGTAGTGAGGAATCAACAGCATCCCACAGCAGCCAAGACGCAACGGGAACAATAGTCCTACCTGCCCGCTCCACAACCTCAGTTCTTCTTGGAGAATCTACGACCTCACCCATCAGTTCAGGCTCAATGGAAACGACAGCGTTACCCGGCAGTACCACAACGCCAGGCCTCAGTGAGAAATCTACCACTTTCCACAGTAGCCCCAGATCACCAGCCACAACACTCTCACCTGCCAGCACGACAAGCTCAGGCGTCAGTGAAGAATCCACCACCTCCCACAGCCGACCAGGCTCAACGCACACAACAGCATTCCCTGACAGCACCACCACGCCAGGCCTCAGTCGGCATTCTACAACTTCCCACAGCAGCCCAGGCTCAACGGATACAACACTGTTACCTGCCAGCACCACCACCTCAGGCCCCAGTCAGGAATCAACAACTTCCCACAGCAGCCCAGGTTCAACTGACACAGCACTGTCCCCTGGCAGTACCACAGCCTTATCCTTTGGTCAAGAATCTACAACCTTCCACAGCAGCCCAGGCTCCACTCACACAACGCTCTTCCCTGACAGCACCACAAGCTCAGGCATCGTTGAAGCATCTACACGCGTCCACAGCAGCACTGGCTCACCACGCACAACACTGTCCCCTGCCAGCTCCACAAGCCCTGGACTTCAGGGAGAATCTACCGCCTTCCAGACCCACCCAGCCTCAACTCACACGACGCCTTCACCTCCTAGCACCGCAACAGCCCCTGTTGAAGAATCTACAACCTACCACCGCAGCCCAGGCTCGACTCCAACAACACACTTCCCTGCCAGCTCCACAACTTCGGGCCACAGTGAGAAATCAACAATATTCCACAGCAGCCCAGATGCAAGTGGAACAACACCCTCATCTGCCCACTCCACAACCTCAGGTCGTGGAGAATCTACAACCTCACGCATCAGTCCAGGCTCAACTGAAATAACAACGTTACCTGGCAGTACCACAACACCAGGCCTCAGTGAGGCATCTACCACCTTCTACAGCAGCCCCAGATCACCAACCACAACACTCTCACCTGCCAGTATGACAAGCCTAGGCGTCGGTGAAGAATCCACCACCTCCCGTAGCCAACCAGGTTCTACTCACTCAACAGTGTCACCTGCCAGCACCACCACGCCAGGCCTCAGTGAGGAATCTACCACCGTCTACAGCAGCAGCCCAGGCTCAACTGAAACCACAGTGTTCCCTCGCACCCCCACAACCTCAGTTCGTGGTGAAGAGCCTACAACCTTCCACAGCCGGCCAGCCTCAACTCACACAACACTGTTCACTGAGGACAGCACCACCTCGGGCCTCACTGAAGAATCTACAGCCTTCCCCGGCAGCCCAGCCTCCACCCAAACAGGGTTACCTGCCACACTCACAACCGCAGACCTCGGTGAGGAATCAACTACCTTTCCCAGCAGCTCAGGCTCAACTGGAACAACACTCTCACCTGCCCGCTCCACCACCTCTGGCCTCGTTGGAGAATCCACACCCTCACGCCTCAGTCCAAGCTCAACCGAAACAACAACTTTACCCGGCAGTCCCACAACACCAAGCCTCAGTGAGAAATCAACCACCTTCTACACTAGCCCCAGATCACCAGATGCAACACTCTCACCTGCAACCACAACAAGCTCAGGCGTCAGTGAAGAATCCAGCACATCCCACAGTCAACCAGGCTCAACGCACACAACAGCATTCCCTGACAGCACCACCACGCCAGGCCTCAGTCGGCATTCTACAACTTCCCACAGCAGCCCAGGCTCAACGGATACAACACTGTTACCTGCCAGCACCACCACCTCAGGCCCCAGTCAGGAATCAACAACTTCCCACAGCAGCCCAGGTTCAACTGACACAGCACTGTCCCCTGGCAGTACCACAGCCTTATCCTTTGGTCAAGAATCTACAACCTTCCACAGCAGCCCAGGCTCCACTCACACAACACTCTTCCCTGACAGCACCACAAGCTCAGGCATCGTTGAAGCATCTACACGCGTCCACAGCAGCACTGGCTCACCACGCACAACACTGTCCCCTGCCAGCTCCACAAGCCCTGGACTTCAGGGAGAATCTACCACCTTCCAGACCCACCCAGCCTCAACTCACACGACGCCTTCACCTCCTAGCACCGCAACAGCCCCTGTTGAAGAATCTACAACCTACCACCGCAGCCCAGGCTCGACTCCAACAACACACTTCCCTGCCAGCTCCACAACTTCGGGCCACAGTGAGAAATCAACAATATTCCACAGCAGCCCAGATGCAAGTGGAACAACACCCTCATCTGCCCACTCCACAACCTCAGGTCGTGGAGAATCTACAACCTCACGCATCAGTCCAGGCTCAACTGAAATAACAACGTTACCTGGCAGTACCACAACACCAGGCCTCAGTGAGGCATCTACCACCTTCTACAGCAGCCCCAGATCACCAACCACAACACTCTCACCTGCCAGTATGACAAGCCTAGGCGTCGGTGAAGAATCCACCACCTCCCGTAGCCAACCAGGTTCTACTCACTCAACAGTGTCACCTGCCAGCACCACCACGCCAGGCCTCAGTGAGGAATCTACCACCGTCTACAGCAGCAGCCCAGGCTCAACTGAAACCACAGTGTTCCCTCGCAGCACCACAACCTCAGTTCGTGGTGAAGAGCCTACAACCTTCCACAGCCGGCCAGCCTCAACTCACACAACACTGTTCACTGAGGACAGCACCACCTCGGGCCTCACTGAAGAATCTACAGCCTTCCCCGGCAGCCCAGCCTCCACCCAAACAGGGTTACCTGCCACACTCACAACCGCAGACCTCGGTGAGGAATCAACTACCTTTCCCAGCAGCTCAGGCTCAACTGGAACAACACTCTCACCTGCCCGCTCCACCACCTCTGGCCTCGTTGGAGAATCCACACCCTCACGCCTCAGTCCAAGCTCAACCGAAACAACAACTTTACCCGGCAGTCCCACAACACCAAGCCTCAGTGAGAAATCAACCACCTTCTACACTAGCCCCAGATCACCAGATGCAACACTCTCACCTGCAACCACAACAAGCTCAGGCGTCAGTGAAGAATCCAGCACATCCCACAGTCAACCAGGCTCAACGCACACAACAGCGTTCCCTGACAGCACCACCACCTCAGGCCTCAGTCAGGAACCTACAGCTTCCCACAGCAGCCAAGGCTCAACAGAGGCAACACTGTCCCCTGGCAGTACCACAGCCTCATCCCTTGGTCAACAATCTACAACCTTCCACAGCAGCCCAGGCGACACTGAAACCACACTCTTACCTGACGACACCATAACCTCAGGCCTCGTGGAGGCATCTACACCCACCCACAGCAGCACTGGCTCGCTACACACAACACTGACCCCTGCCAGCTCCACAAGCGCTGGCCTTCAGGAAGAATCTACCACTTTCCAGAGCTGGCCAAGCTCAAGTGACACAACACCTTCACCTCCCGGCACCACAGCAGCCCCTGTTGAAGTATCCACAACCTACCACAGCCGCCCGAGCTCAACTCCAACAACACACTTTTCTGCCAGTTCCACAACCTTGGGCCGTAGTGAGGAATCAACAACAGTCCACAGCAGCCCAGGTGCAACTGGAACAGCACTCTTCCCTACCCGCTCTGCAACCTCAGTTCTTGTTGGAGAACCTACAACGTCACCCATCAGTTCAGGCTCAACGGAAACAACAGCGTTACCTGGCAGTACCACAACAGCAGGCCTGAGTGAGAAATCTACCACCTTCTACAGTAGCCCCAGATCACCGGACACAACACTCTCACCTGCCAGCACGACAAGCTCAGGCGTCAGTGAAGAATCCACCACCTCCCACAGCCGACCAGGCTCAACGCACACAACAGCATTCCCTGGCAGTACCACCATGCCAGGCGTCAGTCAGGAATCTACAGCTTCCCACAGCAGCCCAGGCTCCACAGACACAACACTGTCCCCTGGCAGTACCACAGCATCATCCCTTGGTCCAGAATCTACTACCTTCCACAGCGGCCCAGGCTCCACTGAAACAACACTCTTACCTGACAACACCACAGCCTCAGGCCTCCTTGAAGCATCTACGCCCGTCCACAGCAGCACTGGATCGCCACACACAACACTGTCCCCTGCCGGCTCTACAACCCGTCAGGGAGAATCTACCACCTTCCAGAGCTGGCCTAACTCGAAGGACACTACCCCTGCACCTCCTACTACCACATCAGCCTTTGTTGAGCTATCTACAACCTCCCACGGCAGCCCGAGCTCAACTCCAACAACCCACTTTTCTGCCAGCTCCACAACCTTGGGCCGTAGTGAGGAATCGACAACAGTCCACAGCAGCCCAGTTGCAACTGCAACAACACCCTCGCCTGCCCGCTCCACAACCTCAGGCCTCGTTGAAGAATCTACGACCTACCACAGCAGCCCGGGCTCAACTCAAACAATGCACTTCCCTGAAAGCGACACAACTTCAGGCCGTGGTGAAGAATCAACAACTTCCCACAGCAGCACAACACACACAATATCTTCAGCTCCTAGCACCACATCTGCCCTTGTTGAAGAACCTACCAGCTACCACAGCAGCCCGGGCTCAACTGCAACAACACACTTCCCTGACAGCTCCACAACCTCAGGCCGTAGTGAGGAATCAACAGCATCCCACAGCAGCCAAGACGCAACGGGAACAATAGTCCTACCTGCCCGCTCCACAACCTCAGTTCTTCTTGGAGAATCTACGACCTCACCCATCAGTTCAGGCTCAATGGAAACGACAGCGTTACCCGGCAGTACCACAACGCCAGGCCTCAGTGAGAAATCTACCACTTTCCACAGTAGCCCCAGATCACCAGCCACAACACTCTCACCTGCCAGCACGACAAGCTCAGGCGTCAGTGAAGAATCCACCACCTCCCACAGCCGACCAGGCTCAACGCACACAACAGCATTCCCTGACAGCACCACCACGCCAGGCCTCAGTCGGCATTCTACAACTTCCCACAGCAGCCCAGGCTCAACGGATACAACACTGTTACCTGCCAGCACCACCACCTCAGGCTCCAGTCAGGAATCAACAACTTCCCACAGCAGCTCAGGTTCAACTGACACAGCACTGTCCCCTGGCAGTACCACAGCCTTATCCTTTGGTCAAGAATCTACAACCTTCCACAGCAGCCCAGGCTCCACTCACACAACACTCTTCCCTGACAGCACCACAAGCTCAGGCATCGTTGAAGCATCTACACGCGTCCACAGCAGCACTGGCTCACCACGCACAACACTGTCCCCTGCCAGCTCCACAAGCCCTGGACTTCAGGGAGAATCTACCGCCTTCCAGACCCACCCAGCCTCAACTCACACGACGCCTTCACCTCCTAGCACCGCAACAGCCCCTGTTGAAGAATCTACAACCTACCACCGCAGCCCAGGCTCGACTCCAACAACACACTTCCCTGCCAGCTCCACAACTTCGGGCCACAGTGAGAAATCAACAATATTCCACAGCAGCCCAGATGCAAGTGGAACAACACCCTCATCTGCCCACTCCACAACCTCAGGTCGTGGAGAATCTACAACCTCACGCATCAGTCCAGGCTCAACTGAAATAACAACGTTACCTGGCAGTACCACAACACCAGGCCTCAGTGAGGCATCTACCACCTTCTACAGCAGCCCCAGATCACCAACCACAACACTCTCACCTGCCAGTATGACAAGCCTAGGCGTCGGTGAAGAATCCACCACCTCCCGTAGCCAACCAGGTTCTACTCACTCAACAGTGTCACCTGCCAGCACCACCACGCCAGGCCTCAGTGAGGAATCTACCACCGTCTACAGCAGCAGCCCAGGCTCAACTGAAACCACAGTGTTCCCTCGCAGCACCACAACCTCAGTTCGTCGTGAAGAGCCTACAACCTTCCACAGCCGGCCAGCCTCAACTCACACAACACTGTTCACTGAGGACAGCACCACCTCGGGCCTCACTGAAGAATCTACAGCCTTCCCCGGCAGCCCAGCCTCCACCCAAACAGGGTTACCTGCCACACTCACAACCGCAGACCTCGGTGAGGAATCAACTACCTTTCCCAGCAGCTCAGGCTCAACTGGAACAAAACTCTCACCTGCCCGCTCCACCACCTCTGGCCTCGTTGGAGAATCCACACCCTCACGCCTCAGTCCAAGCTCAACCGAAACAACAACTTTACCCGGCAGTCCCACAACACCAAGCCTCAGTGAGAAATCAACCACCTTCTACACTAGCCCCAGATCACCAGATGCAACACTCTCACCTGCAACCACAACAAGCTCAGGCGTCAGCGAAGAATCCAGCACATCCCACAGTCAACCAGGCTCAACGCACACAACAGCGTTCCCTGACAGCACCACCACCTCAGGCCTCAGTCAGGAACCTACAACTTCCCACAGCAGCCAAGGCTCAACAGAGGCAACACTGTCCCCTGGCAGTACCACAGCCTCATCCCTTGGTCAACAATCTACAACCTTCCACAGCAGCCCAGGCGACACTGAAACCACACTCTTACCTGACGACACCATAACCTCAGGCCTCGTGGAGGCATCTACACCCACCCACAGCAGCACTGGCTCGCTACACACAACACTGACCCCTGCCAGCTCCACAAGCACTGGCCTTCAGGAAGAATCTACCACTTTCCAGAGCTGGCCAAGCTCAAGTGACACAACACCTTCACCTCCCAGCACCACAGCAGTCCCTGTTGAAGTATCCACAACCTACCACAGCCGCCCGAGCTCAACTCCAACAACACACTTTTCTGCCAGTTCCACAACCTTGGGCCGTAGTGAGGAATCAACAACAGTCCACAGCAGCCCAGGTGCAACTGGAACAGCACTCTTCCCTACCCGCTCTGCAACCTCAGTTCTTGTTGGAGAACCTACAACGTCACCCATCAGTTCAGGCTCAACGGAAACAACAGCGTTACCTGGCAGTACCACAACAGCAGGCCTGAGTGAGAAATCTACCACCTTCTACAGTAGCCCCAGATCACCGGACACAACACTTTCACCTGCCAGCACGACAAGCTCAGGCGTCAGTGAAGAATCCACCACCTCCCACAGCCGACCAGGCTCAATGCACACAACAGCATTCCCTAGCAGTACCACCATGCCAGGCGTCAGTCAGGAATCTACAGCTTCCCACAGCAGCCCAGGCTCCACAGACACAACACTGTCCCCTGGCAGTACCACAGCATCATCCCTTGGTCCAGAATCTACTACCTTCCACAGCAGCCCAGGCTCCACTGAAACAACACTCTTACCTGACAACACCACAGCCTCAGGCCTCCTTGAAGCATCTACACCCGTCCACAGCAGCACTGGATCGCCACACACAACACTGTCCCCTGCCGGCTCTACAACCCGTCAGGGAGAATCTACCACCTTCCAGAGCTGGCCAAACTCGAAGGACACTACCCCTGCACCTCCTACTACCACATCAGCCTTTGTTGAGCTATCTACAACCTCCCACGGCAGCCCGAGCTCAACTCCAACAACCCACTTTTCTGCCAGCTCCACAACATTGGGCCGTAGTGAGGAATCGACAACAGTCCACAGCAGCCCAGTTGCAACTGCAACAACACCCTCGCCTGCCCGCTCCACAACCTCAGGCCTCGTTGAAGAATCTACGACCTACCACAGCAGCCCGGGCTCAACTCAAACAATGCACTTCCCTGAAAGCAACACAACTTCAGGCCGTGGTGAAGAATCAACAACTTCCCACAGCAGCACAACACACACAATATCTTCAGCTCCTAGCACCACATCTGCCCTTGTTGAAGAACCTACCAGCTACCACAGCAGCCCGGGCTCAACTGCAACAACACACTTCCCTGACAGCTCCACAACCTCAGGCCGTAGTGAGGAATCAACAGCATCCCACAGCAGCCAAGACGCAACGGGAACAATAGTCCTACCTGCCCGCTCCACAACCTCAGTTCTTCTTGGAGAATCTACGACCTCACCCATCAGTTCAGGCTCAATGGAAACGACAGCGTTACCCGGCAGTACCACAACGCCAGGCCTCAGTGAGAAATCTACCACTTTCCACAGTAGCCCGAGCTCAACTCCAACAACCCACTTTTCTGCCAGCTCCACAACCTTGGGCCGTAGTGAGGAATCGACAACAGTCCACAGCAGCCCAGTTGCAACTGCAACAACACCCTCGCCTGCCCGCTCCACAACCTCAGGCCTCGTTGAAGAATCTACGGCGTACCACAGCAGCCCGGGCTCAACTCAAACAATGCACTTCCCTGAAAGCTCCACAGCTTCAGGTCGTAGTGAAGAATCAAGAACTTCCCACAGCAGCACAACACACACAATATCTTCACCTCCTAGCACCACATCTGCCCTTGTTGAAGAACCTACCAGCTACCACAGCAGCCCGGGCTCAATTGCAACAACACACTTTCCTGAGAGCTCCACAACCTCCGGCCGTAGTGAGGAATCAACAGCATCCCACAGCAGCCCAGATACAAATGGAATCACACCCTTACCTGCCCATTTTACTACCTCAGGCCGCATTGCAGAATCTACCACCTTCTATATCTCTCCAGGCTCAATGGAAACAACATTAGCCAGCACTGCCACAACACCAGGCCTCAGTGCAAAATCTACCATCCTTTACAGTAGCTCCAGATCACCAGACCAAACACTCTCACCTGCCAGCATGACAAGCTCCAGCATCAGTGGAGAACCCACCAGCTTGTATAGCCAAGCAGAGTCAACACACACAACAGCGTTCCCTGCCAGCACCACCACCTCAGGCCTCAGTCAGGAATCAACAACTTTCCACAGTAAGCCAGGCTCAACTGAGACAACACTGTCCCCTGGCAGCATCACAACTTCATCTTTTGCTCAAGAATTTACCACCCCTCATAGCCAACCAGGCTCAGCTCTGTCAACAGTGTCACCTGCCAGCACCACAGTGCCAGGCCTTAGTGAGGAATCTACCACCTTCTACAGCAGCCCAGGCTCAACTGAAACCACAGCGTTTTCTCACAGCAACACAATGTCCATTCATAGTCAACAATCTACACCCTTCCCTGACAGCCCAGGCTTCACTCACACAGTGTTACCTGCCACCCTCACAACCACAGACATTGGTCAGGAATCAACAGCCTTCCACAGCAGCTCAGACGCAACTGGAACAACACCCTTACCTGCCCGCTCCACAGCCTCAGACCTTGTTGGAGAACCTACAACTTTCTACATCAGCCCATCCCCTACTTACACAACACTCTTTCCTGCGAGTTCCAGCACATCAGGCCTCACTGAGGAATCTACCACCTTCCACACCAGTCCAAGCTTCACTTCTACAATTGTGTCTACTGAAAGCCTGGAAACCTTAGCACCAGGTACTGCTCTTTCCATTTCATCCACGTTTAGCCGGTGACTGCTGTGGATTCTATCTCTCCACAGGGTTGTGCCAGGAAGGACAAATTTGGAATGGAAAACAATGCGTCTGTCCCCAAGGCTACGTTGGTTACCAGTGCTTGTCCCCTCTGGAATCCTTCCCTGTAGGTAATGACCTTTTCTGAGACCTGCAGCTCTTTTGTCTCACGCATACCATGGCCTTTTCCCACAGAAACCCCGGAAAAACTCAACGCCACTTTAGGTATGACAGTGAAAGTGACTTACAGAAATTTCACAGAAAAGATGAATGACGCATCCTCCCAGGAATACCAGAACTTCAGTACCCTCTTCAAGAATCGGGTAAGACCAGGGCACACCCAGACACCCCAGGGTTGTGTGACCTTCGCTGCCTTGTTTCTTTCAGATGGATGTCGTTTTGAAGGGCGACAATCTTCCTCAGTATAGAGGGGTGAACATTCGGAGATTGCTGTGAGTATATTGGGGGGCAGGTTTATAGATGTTGGGTAACTGATGAAACGATTCCCACTTCCAGCAACGGTAGCATCGTGGTCAAGAACGATGTCATCCTGGAGGCAGACTACACTTTAGAGTATGAGGAACTGTTTGAAAACCTGGCAGAGATTGTAAAGGCCAAGATTATGAATGAAACTAGAACAACTCTTCTTGATCCTGATTCCTGCAGAAGTAAGCTCACCTAAAACCCCTTGACACCTGTGATTCCATCTTCCTTCCCATCCACTCTCGGCAGAGGCCATACTGTGCTATAGTGAAGAGGACACTTTCGTGGATTCATCGGTGACTCCGGGCTTTGACTTCCAGGGTAAGCGACTACGTGGAGCGTGGGCACTAAGAGCTCATGCATGCTGCCCGCCCCTCTCCCTCAGAGCAATGCACCCAGAAGGCTGCCGAAGGATATACCCAGTTCTACTATGTGGATGTCTTGGATGGGAAGCTGGCCTGTGTGAACAAGTGCACCAAAGGAACGAAGTCGCAAATGAACTGTAACCTGGGCACATGTCAGCTGCAACGCAGTGGCCCCCGCTGCCTGTGAGTGTCCCCATAAGCCCAGCACCCACTCTGGGGATCAGCGTGAGCTTGTCTGTGTCCCCAGGTGCCCAAATACGAACACACACTGGTACTGGGGAGAGACCTGTGAATTCAACATCGCCAAGAGCCTCGTGTATGGGATCGTGGGGGCTGTGATGGCGGTGCTGCTGCTCGCATTGATCATCCTAATCATCTTATTCAGCCTATCCCAGAGAAAACGGCACAGGTGAGCTTGTGAGGCCAGCACCGCAGGCCCACCCTACAGCTGCTCAAGGCATTTCTGTCTGCAGGGAACAGTATGATGTGCCTCAAGAGTGGCGAAAGGAAGGCACCCCTGGCATCTTCCAGAAGACGGCCATCTGGGAAGGTACCTCTAGTTAAGGGCAAGGAGATGAGCAGCTCCCATCACTCATCACGGCCTCTCCCTACAGACCAGAATCTGAGGGAGAGCAGATTCGGCCTTGAGAACGCCTACAACAACTTCCGGCCCACCCTGGAGACTGTTGACTCTGGCACAGAGGTGACTCAGCTGCGAGCTGCCCCCACCCCCTGCTTGGCCTCACCTCTTCTCTCCCGTCCCCCAGCTCCACATCCAGAGGCCGGAGATGGTAGCATCCACTGTGTGAGCCAACGGGGGCCTCCCACCCTCATCTAGCTCTGTTCAGGAGAGCTGCAAACACAGAGCCCACCACAAGCCTCCGGGGCGGGTCAAGAGGAGACCGAAGTCAGGCCCTGAAGCCGGTCCTGCTCTGAGCTGACAGACTTGGCCAGTCCCCTGCCTGTGCTCCTGCTGGGGAAGGCTGGGGGCTGTAAGCCTCTCCATCCGGGAGCTTCCAGACTCCCAGAAGCCTCGGCACCCCTGTCTCCTCCTGGGTGGCTCCCCACTCTGGAATTTCCCTACCAATAAAAGCAAATCTGAAAGCTCAGAATGAGAAGTGAGAGGTTTCCTTCTCCTCCT